TTTGGGGGAGGCTGGTTTTAGGCCGAAACCCCGACCCCGTGCTGAAGTCTGAGTCCCGCCTCCCAGCGCGGGCCGGGACAGCGCTCACCCCTCTCCCTCACTTCCTAACAAACTGTGTGGGTCCCAGGCTGCTCCAGGTCCCCTGGAAGCTCCAGATCCAGATCCCTGACTGGGGGTGTAGGTCAGGAGGAACGCGGGGCCTCATTCTGGGACTCCCCCAACCTCCTCCTCTTCCACCATCAGGAGGCTGAGAATCCAGAGAAAGATCTCTGACCACTAAATCTGTGTGCAGGTGAGTCACGGCTAAACAGCAGGCTTTTTCTTTTTAACAAGACAGCGACGAAGACCACGATGTCTCTGGGCTGCAGGACCAGGCTGCTTCCTCGCACCTGCGCGTGTTTTGCTGTCTTTTCCGCGCACGCTTCCTGCGCCGGTCCTGCAGGAGAAGGTGCGCCCCTAGCTCCCAGCTCCCAGCTCCCAGCTCCCAGAGGAGCACCTGCCAGCCGGACATGGGCCTGGCCTGGGCTCCAGGGGAGGGAGGGAGTGCCTTGGGAGGACCTGCCGGCTCCTTTCGCCTCCAGGCCGGGCTGACTCTCCTCCTGCAGGGCCGGGGCTGCGCCAAGTCTATCGGCAGTTTCTGGGGTTTCCAGCCCCTGAGGACGCGGGGAGATGCGGCCTGGCACCCCTCCCGCGAGGTCGAGGTCGGGGTCGGGGTGGGTTCGGAGGCCAAGCCTCCGAACGGGAAGGGTCGACGGGCCGCAGTTCGGAGCCCAGTTCGGCAGCGGGCGAGGCTCCAGGCCGCCCCTCCGAGGTCTGACCCTGCGCGTGGGCCCCGTGCGCCCCCCAAGTTCCGCGTGGGCAGAGCGGGCCCGGGGTCCTCCGAGCTCCCGGGGCGGCGCCGGCGGCCGCGTCCAGGTGGGGCGGGCCCGGCGGGATCGGCCTGTGTTTACCTGGCTCGCAGGAAGCCCGGGGAGGCGGGGCCGGGGAGCTGGGTGCGCGCCCGTCCCTCGGAGCCGCCGCCGTCAGTCACCGCCGCCGCGCGCCAGAGAGAAGCAGCCTCCGGCCCCGGCGGCCCCTGTCTCCCGACCCCGGAAGGCGAAGCAGGCTGCCCGGGGACCCCGCGCGTGGGCGCTTGAAGCCGAGACCAGCCTGCCCGGGCCTGGGCAGGCGGAGCAGGGCCTTGGACCCCGCGGCGCCCCTCGGCCTCGGAGCAACGAGCGCAGCGCCGGTGGGTGACCCTCGGGGACGGGCGGGCTGCTCTGCCGCCTTTGTCTCTGTGCCCCTCCGAGTGGGGACCGCGGAGACCTGGGCGGGACCCCGGACCGGAGCCCCGCGGGAGCCGGGGGCGCAAGATCGGGGACAGGAGCTATCCCGACGCCCGGACTCCGGGTCCCTTTCTTGGCTGGGGACGCGCAGGGAGAACCTAGGCAGCGGAGCAGGTGGCCGAGCAGGTAGCAGCCGGCGGCCTCCCTGACCCGAACCCAAGTCGCCGCCCCCGATCCCCATTGCGCGGGGGCTGGGCGCGGGTGTAGACGCGGGTTTACAGCGCCGGGGCCCGACCCTGACAGGTGTCCAGGGGTGGACTCCAGCCAGGCCCGGCGGTCCCAGGGTCGCTGAAACCGCTCGGCCTCGGGCCGTGGGGCTGAGGGGAGGAGTCTAGGGTGGGAGGGGACGGCGGTCAAAAGCGGCCACTCTGGGCGGGTGTGGAGAGGGTGCTGGCTGCCAGGGCGGGCTGGGGGGTCCTCCCGGCTCGCGGCGCCTGCTAATCACACCCCGGGGGCCCCGCGCGCGATCGCGCTCCTGCCCCTGCCCCCGGGGCGAAGCGCAGTCTCCCTCTGAGCTCCAGGGGCGGCCAGGAGAGCCCGGGTCCGGGCTTCCGCCTTCGCAGGGCCTGTCTCGGGCTCTTCGGCCGGGCCCGTCGCTGCGCCCACCTGGGCCCACGTGCGCCGCCCGCAGCCGCCCGCCGGCCCGCCCGGGTCTTCCCGGCAGTCCCCTCCTGGGCCCCACTGCCTGTCCTGGGCCGGGTGCGTCCGTTTTCCGTGGCCCCCGAGGCCGGGGTGTGTGACCTGCGGTCATTTGCCGCCACACTAGATTTTCCGGGGTGCTGGGGGCAGCGCCTTGTGTCCTTTCGCGTCCACCTGAGCCCCCCCGTTTTGGAAGGTGGAGTGGGGCTTGGGAAAAGGTTCAAGCGTCTTTGGGGACCCCCGTGCGACTCTGGCTGGAAACAGGCGAGCTCTGGTTCCTTGTTCCGTTTTCCAATTGCAACAACGTGAGAATCAACAAGTGCTCGGTTTCTCTGCGCGTGGGTGAGGGGCGCGTGGGCTCGCTGGGTGCTGGGGTGGGGAGGGGGCGTGGACTTCGTTCCGGGGAGGCCTCTGCCTCGTCTGACCACAGAACGCCCCGCCTGGAAAGAGAGTTTTTCAGAGGAAGGAAACGTCAGGGAACTCCAGTGTGTGTTTTGGACATTTTATCTGGCGAAGCTCCGGGGGACAGTTTAAGGACGGTCACCCTCAAGTCAGGGGACCGTATGGATTGAGCAGGTCCCGCACTGAGCTCCCTGGCGGCCACCTCCAGTGATGAGCACCTCCTTAGCGGTTGGGGCCGGGGCTGTGGTCACGGCTGAGAGCCTGGAACCCAGCCGCCCTTCAGTGGAGGAAGGCCAGGGGAAGGGTACCGCGGCAGAGGGGGTGTGTGTGTGTGTGTGTGTGTGTGTGTGTGTGTGCGCGTGCGTGCGCGCGTGTGTGTGTTTTGTTTTTTGAGGTTTTGTTTTTTTTTTTTTTTTGTGGGAAAAACAGAAATCTGAGGGAAAAGAACACAGTTAAAAATTGCTGTAAATGCTGGAGTAACTCCCAGGGAGTTAACTGTTCTGAAACAACCACTTCTACTAACTCCGGGTTAAACAAAGCTATTTTGTTCAAATCCTCTTTGAAAATCCTCCAGAAGTATCACAGTTCTGCCCAAAGATAAGAAAGTGTAAGACACGTCGCTTGTTTTACACCTGGTAGCTCATGGCTCCTCCATGATTTAAAACGTCGGGTTTGAGTTTGGTCAGTGGTGGTCCTAGCTGTGTGCGCTGATTAAAGGTAGCCACGAAACGCTGGGGAAAAAAGAAAAAAAAAAAACAAGAGACCAAACTTTCTTGTGATGTTTCTATTTCTGCCTGAATTTGTAAATGTTAATTGTAAGTTATTTTGTTTGACTTTTAATCCTCCTCCAAGTTCTTTAAAAATATGACATGCTTAAGATGAGCAGCTGCCTCTGTGCCTTTTCTGTCGCCTGGGAGTGTTTATCGACTGCTTGCACGTTGCCAGACTCTCTTTTGAGAGCGGTTTGTCACCTCGGATAACAGTCGGGACGGCCCTAGGATGCCCTCACTGGATGTCACCATCCTATTCATATCTTCATTTTTTACTGTTGAGGAAACAAGGCCCAGAGAGGTTAAGTTACTCTAAGGGCACACAAGAAGAGGCGGGATTCCATCCGGGGAGTCTGCACCAGCGCCTGACTGCTGCTCTGCACCGCCGTGGTGAGAAGGATGCCTTGCAAAGGTGCTCCTCGTTCCTCCTTTTAAAATTCCACCCCAATGATGAGTGAGTGTACCCAGAGATGTCCCACACAGGTTTCCTTTCAAGAATGATTTCACCATAAGGCTACTGTCATCCGTCTTTGTTCATCATCTTCTCCTTAGCTTTCTTAGTTGTCAATAAAAAAGAAAAGAAAATATTCTAATTACTCCTTTTCTTTTTCTTTTTTTTTTTTTTGACAGAGTCTTGCTCTGTCACCCAGGCTGGAGTGCAGTGGTGCAATCTCGGCTCACTGCAACCTCCACCTTCTGGATCCAAAACAGTCTCCTGCCTCAGCCTCCCCAGTAGCTGGGACTATAGGGGCGCACCACCACACCTGGCTGATTTTTGCGTTTTTTTGTTTGTTTTTGTTTTTTAGTAAAGATGGGGCCTCACCATGTTGGCCAGGCTGGTCTCAAACTCCTGACCTCAAGTGATCCACCCACCTCGGCCTCCCAAAGTGCTGGGATTACAGGCATGAGCCACCGCGCCTGGCCTCTAATTACTCTTGGGATAATTTTAAATAAGTGGCCATTAAGTAGTAAGACACTTCTGTTGGCCCATTGGAACCCGTGAAGGAAGCTCTGGAGCTGTTTAAGGGAAGAGTGCTCATGCCACAGGCCCTAATGCCAGCTGAGCAGAAATGCCAGGCGAGTAGCTGGAATAGTCTCTACAGGAGATTTTAAATCTCTGTCAAAACCTGTAGTGGACAGGCTTCATCCAGAGAAACAGAAGCAGGTGGAGATACACATTAGAGACTCATGGCAAGGAATGGCTTATGCAGAGGTGGGCTGGCCAGGTTTGTGGGACGTCTGTAGGACAGGCCAGCCAGAAGGCAGCTGATCTCCCCGGCCGACTGAAGCTGCCTTCCACAGCAACATCTCCCACATGCCAGCAACAACCACGAGTGCATGTTCCAAAGCTATTAGTAATGTCTCACACTCAATAGCCATTAAAGCGTAAAAATGTCATTCCGAATGTTCTTTTGTTCTGGACTCTGTGAATAGCACTGCGTTGGTCTGAGTCACCATTGTGAAAAATAGGTGGATATCTAAAAGATGAGGAGAAACAGACCTATGTGAGGCCAGGATCTAGAATACAGAAACAGTTCTAAAATGTGGTAATTTGAAACAAGCCACTCAAGAGTAAAATATGAGACTAATGAGAAAACCCAGATGGACTGATAAAATAAGAAAAGGACTTTAACCCTCTGGGAATCAGGGAATTCAAAACTAAGATGGCAAAAAGATTTTTTTTTACCTTTACGGTACTGGAAAAAAATTTAAATTGTGACTATACCAAATATTAGAGAAGGTGTAGAAAACTTAGACCTCACATGAGTTCGACTAGAATGTAAATAGGAACAAAGATGTTAGAGAATAATCTAGAAAAAGTGAAGGTGGGTGTATCCTAAGATCTAACAATTCCACTTCTAGGTATCTCCTCTAGGGAAAACCTGGTCTGTGTGCATAAGACACACACAGTGGATATTCACTGAAGCAATGTAGTAAAACCCTGTTTTGAGATCATGTAGATTCACATGCAATTCCCTTCACCAGTTTCTCCCAACAATAACATCTTACAAAACCATAGTACAATGCCACAACTAGAAAATGAGCATTGATACAACCCATTAACTTTGTTCAGATTTCAGATTCCACCAGTTTACATGTACTCATTTTATAGACTGCTCTGTGTGTGTGTGTGTGTGTGTGTGTGTGTGGTATGCACGTGCGCTTAGTTCTCTGTAATTTTATCACCCATGTAGAACCATGTGACCACCAACACATCAGAGGACAGGAGAGTTTCATCACAGGATCCTTGATGCTACTCTTTATAGCCAAGCTGACTTCCTCCTTCCCCCTCCCTGAGGCTGGCAACCACAGTATGGTTCCTATTTTCTATAATTTTGTCGCTACTGAGTTTTCCTAATTCTTTATATTTTCTAGATGCTGGCCTTACCACTCGGTGATTATTTTCTACCACTTTATCTTGTTTTTTCACCCTCTTCACAGAGTCCTTTGCAGAAAGTTTTACATTTTGTTGAATTCAAGTTTATTAATTTTACCTTTTTTGGATTTTGATTTTTGGTGTGAAGTCTAAGTCTTCACCTAGCCTGAGGTTCCCGAAGATTTTCTCCTTTTTTCCCTACAAATTTTATAGTTTCACATTTTATACTTAAGCCTATTTTCCATTTTGAGTTAATTTTTGTATGAGGTGTGAGGTTTAGGTTGAGGCTTATTTGTTTTGGTTTGGTTTGGGTTTTGCCAACGAATGTCCAATAGCTCCGGGACTATTAGTTGAAAAGGTGATCCTTCTTCCATTAAATTGCTTTTGCACCTTTGCTAAAAACCGTTTCCACTTATTGCTGTGGGTCTATTTCTGGGTTCTCTATTCTGTTCCATTAGTCTATATGTCAGTCTCTCTGCCAAGAGCACACTGTCTTGATTACTGTAGTTGCATAGTCAACTTTAATCAGGTGGAGTGACTTCCTTCCACTTTATTATTCTTTATAAAACTTATGTTAGCTATTGTAGGTTCTGGGCCTTTCCATATGAATTTTAGAATAGCGCGTTTATGGGTGCAAAAACCTTGCTGGGATTTTGATAGGAATTTCTTCAAATGTATAGATTAGGGAGAATTAATAGTTCTACTGTGTTGAGTTTTCCAATCCATGATCACAGGTTGTCTCTCTATGGGTAATTAGGTCTTCTTTAACTTCTTTCATCAATGTTTTATAAATTTCAGTGCACAGATTCTGAATCTGAAATTTCTTTACAGTGTACATAAGTGTTTTATTTTCTTTGGGGCATTTCTAAATGGCATTGTGTCTTAACTTCAGTTTCCACGTTTATTGTGGAGTAGGTAGAACTGTGAGTAATTTTTATGTGTCAGTCCACATTCTGCAACCTACTGAGCTGCCTTATTAGATCTAGGAGGATTTTTTTTGGTAGATTTCTTGGGATTGTCTATGTAGATCATCATGTTATCTGCAAATTGGATAGTTTTATTTCTTCTTTCCAATTTATATACTTTTTATTTCTTTTTCTTATCTTACCGTACTGGTTAGAATGTCCAGTGCTATATTCAATAAGAGTTGCAAGAACTTGCCTTATTCTGACCTAAAGGGCAAAGCACTGAGTTTTTACCACCAATTATGATGTAGCTATAGGATTTTTATGGATGTTCTTTATCAAGTCAATAGTCCATGTCTATTCATGAATGTGTGTTGTATTTTGTCAAATGTCTTTTCTGGGACAATTTATATGTTCATGAGATTTTTCTTCTTTGACTTCATGGTATGATGGATAGTTGATTGACTGACTCTCTAATGCTGACCCACCCTTGAGTATCTGATATATATTCCACTTAGCCATGTATATAACTTTTTTATGTGTTGCTAGATTCACTTTACTAATATTTTGTTGAGGACTTTTGCCTCTAAGTGTTTGTGAGATATTGATCTATAGTTCTCATTTTTTGTATAGTCTTTGCTAGTTTCAGTATCAGGATAACTGGCCTCATAAAATGAGTTAGAAAGTGTTCCCACTTGTTCTAACTTTTGGAAGAGATTGTATAAAATTGCCATAAATTTCTCCTTAACTGTTTTAGTAGAAATTTCCGGTGAAACCATGTGGGCCTGGGGATTTCTTTCTTGGGTATTTCCTTCCTTCTACTTTGTTTGTATATATTTAGCTCTTTTTTTTTTGGTTTCTTGAATTAGATCTTAGATTATTGATTTGAGACTTTTCCTGCTTTCTAATATAAGTATTTCAGGGTATGAATTCCCTCTCAGCACTACTGAACTAGGTGTACATATTTTATCGAGTAAAAGTTTTGATACAAAAAAAAAGGAGGGAAACACACTAATTCCCCATGAGTAGGGCTATAGATTTACGCTATGATTTACTTACAACAGTTAAACTACCCAGACTTTGTGTATCAACATGGACAAAATTCTAAATAACAGTGTTGAATGGAAACCAGCAAACTGCAAATGAATATATATAGTATTATTCTATTTCTTTAAAATTTTCAAATCCACAAAAGAACATGTGGTCATGATTACGTGGGATTATATGACATATAGAAGCCAGGTAATGTTATCTTCTAATCTCGGGGAGGGGAGGGAATTGGCTGTCTCTGCATGGTTTTATTTCTTAAAAATATTTTGAGATTTTATACAAATAACAGAATGTGTTACTTTTTTTGATGAAAAGGATAAGCCAGTTGTCTTGTAGATTATTATCTGTGCTTTTTAATATGTTCGAACTAATTAGTAATTTATATTAGCAATAAATAAACCAATGTAAAGTTTGGGGGGAAATGACACCAGCGATAATGAAGTGTTAGAGAGGAAGATTAGAAGGCCCCACAAAGGAATCTGAAAGCAGGTGTGGAGGTGAAATTACTGAAATTTGGTAAGAGCATGACAATGACAAGGAAGGCGAAGGAGAGGAAGAAGAAAGGGCAGGAGAGACAGTCTCCCTCCTCTTCGTTGTCATTTGTTCAAGTAATATAAGTGCAGAAAGGAAGGATAAAGAAATTGATCTAAAAAGAGAAGCGTGCAGAAACGGGCAGGAGCCGGGACCTCAGAGGAGTGGGCTGGATTCAGCACAGGCCTGGGGATTAACTAGGTGTTTGCAACCTCACTCTTGAGCCCATGACTTGAGGAAGAACCATGAGAATCTAGCTAAATCTGAAAAGATTTAAGGAACAAAATTTGTATGGGGATCCAGCCCTTTTTCCTTCTTGGCTGCCAGGATTTATAATGAGCTGGGCCTCTAAGAGCAGTCTAGCATGATTCAGACAGAGGCCAGCAAACCAGGGCCCCACTTCCTGTCACTCTGCAGGCGACCTGGCTCAGAAACTCTGGAGGTAAAGTGTGGCTGCCCGCTCAACAGCCTCAGGAAGTCCCCAAAGCCCTATCTCCTATCTCCTGTGGGTGGGCTCTCCCCCACTGGCCCCGAGGGAGACTTTGCTCCTTTCCTCTCCCATCCCCTCCGAACTCACCTGAGACAGGCACCCAGGCCAGTGCGGCCCCAGCTGCCCCGCGTCCAACCCCCACTTCCGGGGGTGCAGCTGGGGAAGGAGGTGCAGGCAGCGACCACAGCAGCTACTGAGCCCCAAGAAAGGAGGCCAGCACGGGGTGGGGGGTGGGAGGCGTGGTGGCCAGAAGAGTTATTCTAGCGATTTATGTTTACATCAATTCACTTCCTTTAAGAGTAAAGGGATTAATATTCAGCTCCCCAATTTTCCAAAGGTCAAGAAAGAAAATGAAGTTTTATTCATAGTAAGTGATTAACCAAATTACCTGTTTAATTTTACATTAGAGACCACATATACAATGTATAAAAAGGCAAGTAATAAAGAGGAGATAGAACATGGAAACAAAGGACCCAGAGGCAGAGATGAGGGGGAGGCAGGAGGCTGGAGAAAGGGAGGTTTCTCAGCAGTTCAGGGGACTGCTGGTGTTGCGGCCCGTCTTTTGGGGCATCTGGTGACACGGGATGCTCCCAGAGAGCCCTGCTCCTTCCAGGTAGGAAGGTGTGCCCATGCTGCCCTGCAGGCAAGAGCAAAATGCCCTGTGCTGGGAAGGGATGGAGCTCAGGGCAGCTCCACCCGCAGACTCCGTGCAGGTGCCCTAGGCTGCTTCCCGGCTGACCACCAACCCAGAGAGACAGAGAAATGCTCTACTCAGATCTGCTTTTCACCTGGAGCCTGATTAAGAAACCTAAAGCTCCAGAGGTCAATACACACGGAAAACAAAACAAAGCTACCTGGATCAGTTTAGAGTCCTAGCAGGGACAGAATTGCCTTGGTGGCTGGACGCCCAACTCCCAAGCCAAGCATCTGCCGTGGCCCCCTGACCTGCTCACCAGGAGAGGGGACAAGCTGGCTCCTGTGGTCTGCAGCCACCTGCACACATTACACTGAGAATTCAAATTAAATGCAGAGTCCTAGGCCCACCCTGGCATACCACCCCACAGTCTTGGGGTCGGGCCCAGGAATATGTATTTTAATGAGCTCCGGGTTAACTTAGGATTGCTGCTGTAAGTGAAGGAAGGAAACAGACCGTGAGTGCCTCGGTGTTTCCAGGTCGACACAGCTCATCTGAATAGACCCACACAAGCTCTCAAATGTGTGCTTTCATGTGATCAGGAAGTCCTTTCTGTTTCACTGATAAATTGAATTTGCATTAGAATAACTAATTGATACTAAAGCTTTTTGTTGACAGTTTATTTTTATTTGCATCATGTATTTTTGATGCTTTTTCCATATTTAGAGAATAACATTTTATGTCCTGCGTGAGTCTTCATCTGATGAGGAACGTTTATGGATACTCATTTTCTTCATCTTTCTTGTATGGTTGAAAGCTACCATGTTTGCTAAACTTGCTATCAAAGCAAAAAATTATAGAACTATGTTGTAGGCTCCTCACATACAGCAAACGTACCATTACTTTTTAAAAATTCCTTGGTGTCTACTGTGTACAAAAATACTATGCCGTCCATTTCAGGGTATGTTAAGAGAAAATAGATGTCATTCTTGCCCTTGAAGTGCTTATAGTTTTATTAGGAAGCTTAGAAGTTCCCAAGTAATTTTCCCATGGCAAAATATTTGCTCAATACCCTGCCATGTATACAAAATGCTGCTGGCTTTCTAAAGAAGGGGGTTGTGCTCGGTAGAGGAGTAGAGTAGACTGGATGATGACGACTAGAACTGGCAGAATTATGTTGAATGGAAAATATACTAGCCGGGCGCGGTGGCTCATGCCTGTAATCCCAGCACTTTGGGAGGCCGAGGCGGGAGGATCAACTGAGGTCAGGAGTTCAACACCAGCCTGACCAACATGGTGAAACCCTGTCTCTACTGAAAATACAAAAATTAGCCAGGCGTGGTGGTGGGCGCCTGTAATCCCAGCTACTCGGGAGGCTGAGGCAGGAGAACTGCTTGAACCCGGGAGGCGGAGGTTGCAGTGAGCCCAGATTGCGCCAATGCACTCCAGCCTGAGTGACAGAGCAAGATTCTGTCTCATAAAAAATTTAAAGAAAAGAAAGAAACAAAATACAGTGTAACGTTTTGCTGTCTTCTATGCCGCAGTTCACTTCCCACTTGGCCTCCACTGTCCCGGGAGCTGCCTGAGCGTCTCCCAGCTTGCCCATCTGAGAGACTTCTCGGGACTCTAGCTGAGACTCTAGCTGGGATTCCCAGCTCATCATTGGCGTAGTCCACTCCTTTCTGGAGTCGCCTCCTTGCCCTTGTTTCTCAGCTGTCTCCTTCCTTGCACAGCTTCCAAAAAGGATGGCTGTCTTCTCCAGTTTTGGTAGCATTTTGTTTACAAGGGGCTTAAATGCTACATTGCAAACGTCTGTTCTGGAAAACTGTTAAAACATGTGTTAGCCCCCACTGATGTCTACCATAGTGCACAGTCCCTAATACTTGTTGCATAAACTGAGGCGGATTCTGCCAGTTCTACTCATCATCATCCAACTGATACACAGCAAGAGCCTATACTTTCCAGAAGTCATGTGTCTAAATCTGTTCTCCACCAATCAGAAGCTAAAGACCTGGCATGATTTATTCAGCTTAAATTGTTGCCTGAAAATACCAGATAAATTAACTCAGTAATTTGACAAAAACAACAACAACAAAGACTCTCACATATTTGAGGAGCTGGTTTTCTCTTACATGGGGTTGTGGCAGGCTGTGTGTTCCAGGTGTTTTTATTCCTGTTCTTTCGGCTATCTGAAAATGTAATAACCTTGGGACAGCTTGAGAGCAAGATTTATGAAGTGTGAGCACCAGCTACAGCTGGTCTTTCTAGAAATATAAAGAGAAATATAAATATAAATATAAATCAATTGTATTTCAGAAACAGGCATAGCACGTCTGTGGACAGCTTCAATATATCATTTTAGATTGCTGTATGAAAGGCATTGTGAGTTTTAAAGGGAGATGATGACTCTTTTATTCTGTCATTATTTTCATATGCCGAGACATATTTGAAGACAGGAGGATTTAAGCAAGATGTTAGAAGCTCACCTTATTCATTTCAGACTAGTGGTTGAAAATGGGTGTATGCAGGGCGGGAGAACTCAGAAGAGCTGAGGCCTGGCAGCAGCCTTCCTGAACACGCATGTTTAAATGTATGTGAAATGCCAGGGTTAAAGCCTCATTAGGAAAGAGTCCTAACACTAAAACACACGGCTAGATAAGCAACACCAAAATAACACGTACTATAGGAACTTAAAGTAAAAATCTTATTTATTTATTTTTTTTTTTTTGAGACACAGTCTCCCTCTGTTGCCCAGTCTGGAGTGCAGTGGTGTGATCACAGCTCACTGACCCCTCAATCTCTGGGGCTCAAACGACCCTCCCACCTCAATCTCCCTGAGTAGCTGGGACCACAGACAGGCTCACACTGCCACACCAGGCTAATTTTTGTATTTTTATTTTTTGTGGAGACAAAGTCTCTCCATGTTGCCCCAGCTTGTCTCGAACACCTGGGTTCAAGGGATCCTCCCACTTGGTCTCCCAAAGTGCTGGGATTACAGGCGTGAGCCACTGTGCCCAACCTTAAATTTTAATGGGAGGTACATTAAAATGTGGATTACGTTTCACACAATTTCAAAAACAAAACAACTGCATTTGCTCAAGAACATAGAAAAGGTCCTGGCGGTATTTTTGTATGGGTTGATCCTCACGGGGTCCTAAATCTTGTAGATTCAACTTCGTTTGTTTTTACAACATGTGTAGAAGAGGAATTTGAAAAATTTACCGATTGCACACACACAGGTTTATTCCTGACCTCTTTCCATGGAGTGACACTTAATTACCATGACACCTGTGCTCAGAGGACAGCTCCAAAGGTCGGTAACGTGGTTTTCCGAATCCCAATATTTCCCCATCCTTTTCTCGGGTGAACTTTTCTTGCCACTCTCTCTGGAATTTTCTGCTGCTGGTGCGATAGACCTCGTGACTAACAATGCGTTTTGTAAAATAGTCTGGAGGCCCAGAGAAAGCCAGATATGAAAACTGGCAGGGAGAAGCCAGGCAGAGGGCATTCATTCATTCATCATTCATTCATTCCTTCAAGCAGGCCTAGCTCAGGCCCAAATCAGCGCCTGGGGGGCTTCCTGAAAGGAAGAAAAACACCCCACGCTGAGGTCTTTGTCCCGGGTCAGTGCAGGTCTGAATGCCTGAGTGCCTCTGGGCGTCACAGCCCCACTTCACAGCTGCCCCTCTGCAGCCTCCCAGGTGTGTGCAGCGCGTCTGAGGTCACCTGGCCGTGCCGGTCACAGCTGCACCAGATGCCGCGAGGGCTGACCAGATTTTAGAGGTTTCTATTTTGCCAGCGTTGGGAGAAGCCTACGGGAGCGTGTGTTCCCTGCATTAGGACTTTGAGACCCGTAATGGATTCACAGAAGAATGCTCGCACCAAGCGAGAGCGAACCCTTTAGCATACCTCACCCGAGACAAGGCGGGATTCATGCTTCGTGGGCTGAGCACGGCTGTGCTCTTCCTAAATTGCAGGTCCTGCTCTGTCTCTGGAGACATTGGGGTCTGTCCCACCCTGTTAGGGTCCCTGTCTGCCCTGGAGGAGAGTCACCTGGGGGTGGCCTGGGCCACTGCAGCTGCTCCCACTGCGCCCAGGCCTCTCCCGTGGCTGCCCCAGGGCCCTCTCTGTCTCCTGGGGACTTTGCAGCTGAGGCTTCAGCCTCAAGCTCAGGGAAGGGAGCTGGTCCACAGCCACGACCACCTTGACTTTCTCTGAGTCCCTTCTTCCGCAGCACCCCAACTTCGGTGCCAAGCCCTATTTCCTCAGGAGGCTCACACACTTCCCTTGGGGTGTCCCTTGTCCCTCCAGAATCAAGGCTTCGGTTTTCTGGGAGGAGCCTTAAGTCCTGGCTCCTGCTCTCGGCTCCCTGGGGCTCACCAGGTGGTCTCTTCTCCAGACACACATGGAGGGTGTTGAGCTGTGTGGGCGCGGCTTGAGGTAAGAGGGAAGAGCAAGCACTTCCCTTGCCATTCTCTCATCCACTTGACAGGCATTTGTCAAACACTTGCTGTGTGCCTACTGTGTGCTGTGTGCCTGCTGGGTATTGTGTGCCTACTGTGTGTCATGTACCTACCATGTACCATGTGCCTGCCATGTGCTGTGTGCCTACTGTGTACCATGTGCCTGCTGTGTGCTGTGGACTGTGCTAGGTCCTGGGGACACCATGGTGACAAGACAGAGACCCGGCTGGGTGTGCTCTCCTGTGGCAGGGGTGGTGATGGAGTACACGTGGGGATGGGGAAGCAGAACAGTGCTCGGGCAGTGACACAGTGGCTCTTCTCAGCACCCCACAGGGTCCTGGTGGCTTCCAGGACACCTCCGGCCCTCTCCCGAGGCTTCCAGGTCCCCAAGCCCCTGCCTGTTCTGGGCTGGGGCAAGTGACACCTCCACTACACAGCTCCAAGCCATGGCTGCCCCAGCTCCACCTCAGGGACCTGTGGGACCAACTGTGGTCTTCGCTTTCCCCTGTCAGCTGCCCTCACAGACAGGGTGCAAGGGAAAGTGTGTCTGCCGGGCAGCGTCTCACAGCCAAGGGTAGTGTGAGTGTGTCCTTCCAGCGCCCTGGGACAGCAGGAAGGAGCACCATGTGTGGTAGTGTGTGTGCACATGGGTGTGTGGTGTGTTGTGGCTGTGTGTGTGGTGTGTGTCTGGTGTGTGTGAAGTGTCTGTGGAGTGTGTGTGTGGTGTGTGTCTGTAGTGTCTGTGGAGTGTGTGTGTGGTGTGCGTATAGTGTGTAGGGGGTGTGGAGTGTGTGTGGCATCTGGAGTGTGTGTGTGTGGTGTGTGTGTGGTGTCTGTGAAGGGTGTGTGTGGTATGCATATAGTGTGGGGGGTGTGTGGAGTGTGTGTGTGGTGTGTGTGTGTGGTATGTAGTGTGTGTGTGTGTGTGGTGTGTAGTGTGTGTGTGTGTGTGTGTGTGTGTGGTGTCTGTGGAGTGTGTGTGTGGGTGGGGCGGGTGGCCTGTGTGTTGGAATCCAGCTTTCCGCACTGTCTCTGTCTGTGAACCCTGGTGCCGAGCACAGGGCAGACACTCACACGGGAGATTTCCTGCATTTCCTCTTGGATTTGGCCTCCAGTGGGAAAAATCCAGGTCAGCAGCTCACGGATCATGGCCGACTGTGCTAAAACCTGAACAGGCCTGTCCTGTGCCAACTGCTGGGTGCAAAGCCCCCAGAATCCAGCCCATGTTGTGAGGGTGGTGGGTGGAGCTCAGAGAGACCAAGCAGTCGGGCTGAGGCCAATCCACCCTAGGGGAGAGATGGGGTGGGACACAGGCCTCCTGCTCCCGAACCCACTGACCCCATCCCACCCCAACCCACTGTCCCCATCCCACCCCAACCCACTGTCCCCCATCCCACCCCAACCCACTGTCCCCATCCCACCCCAACCCACTGTCCCCCATCCCACCCCAACCCACTGTCCCCATCCCACCCCAACCCACTGTCCCCATCCCGCCCCAACCCACTGTCCCCATCCCGCCCCAACCCACTGTCCCCATCCCGCCCCAACCCACTGTCCCCATCCCACCCCAACCCACTGTCCCCCATCCCGCCCCAACCCCCTGTCCCCGTCCCACCCCAACCCACTGACCCCATCCCGCCCCAACCCACTGACCCCCGTCCCACCCCAACCCAATGTCCCCCCTCCCACTCCAACCCACTGTCCCCTGTCCCACTCCAACCCATCCCACTCCAACCCACTGACCCCCATCCCACTCCAACCCACTGACCCCCGTCCCACCCCAACCCACTGACCCCCATCCCACTCCAACGCACCGTCCCCTATCCCACTCCAACCCACTGCTCAGAGGTTCTGTGCAGTCTCAGGATGTTACCTACCTCATTCAAAATCTGAGATCAGGGTCAACTAGGAAATAACCCATCCACAGATACTGGAATTCTGGAGAAGTATCAATAGTTCAGACACTTTATTATAATTTCAGGACAGTCACAATCTATCAGGCAAGCCACGGAACTATGAATGTGTTCTGCCAACGTGTTTGCATCTTTCAAACCCTGTTCTTTACCCCTTGTGAAAAGCCTTCCTGGATAATCTTGATTTTGATGTAGGCATAAAATTATAAGGCCTCTACCTAGTGATAATAAATCGTCACCTTTTGAAGGCTACTGATCTTTTTAGGCCCAAAAATATCATGTAGAAATTTAATGGCATGCAGAAAACACTCGAAAAGTTCAAGTTCAGAATGCAAGCTCAGTGGCAGTCTTATGTTCATAACATACACCATGCATGCTAGGTGTTTATTATTGAATCATTCATTTAAATGCCATTTTTAATAACAGAGTTTTAAAAGATACTTCACTTAATGACAAATTCCTATAGTTCTTCATAATTTATTGTTACTCTGTGATAGTTTTCATGTAGAAGGAAATGAGTTGTGGAGTTGTTACTATATTTTGAGTCTTCAGAGCATACATGTGACGTGAAGGAGAAAGCACCCTCTAGCCTTTTGAAGGAGGTCTTTTCCGTAAGAAATCCAGGACTTCAAGTATCAAGAAACCAAAGACCAGGTCATCAGGTTGGTGAAGTCACAAACCACGTAGCAGCCAGGAGCACAGCTCAGCTCCGACCTGTTGGTGTTGGTGTCAGGTCCTGCTGTGTGGACTTGTGTTCCTTGGGCTTGCTTTCTTTGTTTGTTTTGTTTTTTTTTTGAGACAGAGTCTCACTCTGTCTCCCAGGCTGGAGTGCAGTGGCCCAATCTCGACTCAGTGCCTCAGTGCAACCTCTGCCTACTGGGTTCAAGAGATTCTCCTGCCTCAGCCTTCCCAGTAGCTGGGATTACAGGCATGCACCACCATACGCGGTGAAGTTTTGTATTTTTAGCAGAGACGGGGTTTCGCCGTGTTGGCCAGGCTGGTCACGCATTACTCGGGCTTTCTAAACCTCATGAGTTTCAACGTCTGTAAAGTGGGGAGCATAATAATAGCACTTGCCTCCTTGTACAGTAGACAGGACTAAGAAGCTATACTTCTGACCTGTTGCATGAGCACCTAGCCCATAGTAAGCGCCCCGTCGATGCTGGCTGCTCTCCAAGCTCTCCTGAGCCCAAATCTAGTTCTGTTCAATGCATCATTCTGTTTCATGCTGTGTCTCCTGCCCTTTTCTTTAAATATAATTGTCACTTGCTAGCATCCTTTGTCTTTCTAATGTGTCCTGCGAAGTTAAGGACTCACCCGGTAAAATGCTGCATGCCCATGTGAAAACATGGGGCCCTTTAGGAGATCAGCTCAGAGCCAGGTCTTTCGTGAGACCATGGTGAGGTTAATGACCACACATTGCATTCTCTTTCTTGATTAGAATCTGGAAGACTCTGGAAAGTTCCAGAAGGTTCTGAAAGGCAGTTGCCCAGTAAAGTGCTGCACACTCATGTGAAGATGTGGGGCCCCTCAGGAGACAGCTCAGAGCCAGGTCTTCTGAGGGACCACAGTGAGGTTAATGACCACACATTGCCTTATTTTCCTTGATTAGAACCTGGAAGACTCTGGAAAGTTCCAGAAGGTTCTGAAAGGCAGTTGCCCAGTAAAGTGCTGCACACTCATGTGAAGATGTGGGGCCCCTCAGGAGACAGCTCAGAGCCAGGTCTTCTGAGGGACCACAGTGAGGTTAATGACCACACATTGCCTTCTTTTCCTTGATTAGAACCTGGAAGGCTCTGGAAAATTCCAGAAGGTTCTGAAAGGCAGTTGCCCAGTAAAATACTACACACCCATGTGAAGACGTGGGGCCCCTTAGGAGATCAGCTCAGAGCCAGTTCTTCTGCAGGACCATGCTGAGATTAATGACCACACATTGCATTCTTTTTCTTTATTGCAATCTGGAAGGATCTGGAAAATTCCAGAAGGTTCTGAAAGGCAGTCACCCAGTAAAATGCTGCACACCCATGTGAAGGTGTGGCACTGATCAGAAGATGGGCTCTGATCCAGGTTTTCTTTGAGACCACGGTGGGGTCTGTGGCCACAGCACAGCATTCTTCTCCTTGATTAGAATCTGGAGATTTCAGATCAACCACTCTACTTCCCCATGATAGCAGCAGAGCTGAACATCTTTCCTATCATGGACTCCGTAATAGGAACCTGTGTTTTCGGGAAGATTCAGTTTATTTTAGCCAAGACCCAGACGACAGCTCTTATGTGTACGCATGGCCTGAGCATGGGGCCAACACATTTGTTCCCTGCACACAGGCTATCAAGAGCCATTGTGCCTGCTGGCAAGGAATGTGTGAGTTCCTCGGCAGGTGAATTAAAACATTCTTCAGTTAACACCAGCTCTGGCTGTGAGCAATGCCTGAAGTCGGTGTGTTTCCTCTAGTTACTAAGACCAGGGCCCGGGGTCATGTTGACCCTGTGGATGGTGGTATTGGCAAAGGTGTCACTCCCTGCCACGGCTCAGGAGGGACATACGGGTGGCTACAGAGGAGCAGCTGGTGCCAGCGTGTAGTGTTCCTCTGACTTGACAGTTTGTAACCCAGCGACCTGTAAAATATTAACCAGTGGTTTCCACAGCAGCTCCAGGAAGCTGCATCCACCATCAGGGCTTTACAGATAAGGAGGTCAGGGCCCACATCCTCAGAGCAGACAGGGAGAGCAGGAATAGGAAGGCCCTCGCCCAGGCACGTCTGCCCCCAGGCCTTCCCCACTTCCTCCCTGCAGCCCACTGCTCGCCCTGTCCCAGCTGCCGGCCCCTGGGTTGGGCGGCTTGCGCACCGCACACTTGGAAAGGGGGCTCAGCAGGACCTGACCTATGCTCCTGTGACTAAGCCCCACATGACTGCGAAGCTACCAGGGATCCCACCGGCCGCAGAGCAAGGGCGTGTCACGTGTGCCTGCGTGACTCTGCCCTCCCCGTGCCATCCGAAGGCCAGTCCCAGCGTGACGGTGTTGGCATGGCTTGTCAGGACTTACACAGCAAGAGTGGTTTCCTCATGACCTCGCTATTTTTACACAGAGAATTTCGTAACTCCCCATAATGCTGCTAAAGCTGAACACCATGCCTGTCATAAACATGTGGATACATTCACAAGGAATTTCAAATGCTAATCTAACTGACACGTGGATGAGCTACTCTTTGATCTGCCTTTTTTTCCCCGCTTCAACAAAATGCTTTGTTTTGGTTTAGACAGCTGATATTGTAGCAAGCTAGGAACTCTGGGGCCAGTAATTTGCTGCTTGATTCTGATAATGGCTTTCTCTCCAAAGTCAGCTGATCCTGTAAGCAGTAACTTCAAGGGACCACAGTCAGATTTTCAATAAACTCCACTTTTCTGCAATCTCGTCATTTTCTTTTAAAGTGATTTTTGATAACTTTAAAGCAGTGATAGTCAGTGCCATAAATCTACCTGAATCTGCTAAGGCAGAAGAAAACGAAGGATGGTGATGACTAGCTTACAAATAATATTATCTGATACCCCAGAGCAAAAATCCCCATCCCAGGAAATAGAGACGCTACTTCCTTATCAGGCACTTCTTACATGGGTGAATGCAAATTGGGTTTTTGGAACTCTTTGTTTGCAAGTACTGTGGAGCCCCTAGCCCAGGGCTGGCTCCTGAAAACTGCCGGGAGCCTAGGTCCCTCCAGTGTCACGGGGAAGCTTGCTGTAGGACAGACATGGATGCCTCAGATGAGTTTTGACATTGTCCTTTGCAGAGAATTCCCGGCTTGCAGGTCGTTCTTCGTCTAGGGCCCAACAGTCTGGAAGACTTGCTCATGGGCAGAATTGACTCACTGTTCAAAACGGGTGAAGAACATTGTCTGTGTGCGTGGTCTAAGTCACTCCCCCAATCCCCCCATGAGTGCACCCCGTGCATTCGCAGATTCTGTTCTATTAGGTCACTTCATGCCACACTCAAACTCCACTCACAGTGTCTGTGCAACAGGGCCTTTGCACAGCCGTGCCCTCTGCCCAGAACGCTGTTTCCCTCCTCAGCACCTTCACCTGCACCTTCTGCATCCTGCAAGTCTCCACTTACTTCCCACTTCCCTGCATGTTACCCTGTAGGGCTGCTGCAAGGCGGCACCACAGGTGGGCGTCCTGAAACAGCAGAAGCAGCCCCCCACACACACACAGTCCTGGAGGCCAGAAGTGCAAAGTCAAGGCGTTGGCAGAGTGGGAGCTCTGCAGGAGGCTCTGTCTTCACCTCTTCCAGCTTCTGGTGGCTGCGGCAATCCCTGGTGTCCCTGGCCTTGTAGCCATGTCATTCCAAATCTCTGCCTCCATTGTCATGTGGTGTTTCTCCCTGTGTGAAATGCCGTGTATCTATGTCCAAAATTCCCTCTCCTTGACCAGGCACAGTGCTGCATGCCTCTAATCCCAGCATTTTGGGAGGCTGAGATGGGTGGATCACCTAAGGTCAGGAGTTCGAGACCAGCCTGGCCAACATGGTGAAACCCCCATCTCTACTAAAAATACAAAAAATTAGCCAGGTGTGGTGGCGGACACCTGTAATCCCAGCTACTCTGGAGTCTGAGGCAGGAGATTGCTTGAACCCGGGAGGCGGAGGTGGCAGTGAGCTGAGATCGCACCATCGCACTCCAGCCTCGGCAACAAGAGTGAAACTCTGTCTCAAAAAAAAAAATCCCTCTCCTTTCTCTTGTAAGAACATCAGTCATTGCATTTAGAGCCCACTGTAATCCAGGATGACCTCATCTTAACTTGAGGACATCTACAAAACCTTCCTTCCAAATCAGGCCACCTTCACAGGTCCTGGGGTCAGGACTTGGACATACCTTTTAGGCAGACACGATCCACCACATACTATCCTGGAAGAGTTTCTCGACCTGCACGGTCAGGGTTCGTGGCCACCCACGTGCTCCTAGGCGTTCTCCACACACATGCCTCCCCTGCAAACAGCCGGCCCCTGTCCTGGCCGCCCGTCTCTCTCCCGGCCTTCCATGTGGCAGCAGCCTCGAGCTTGTGGGTGGGACAGAGTCCACAGGGAGCTGGAAACAGAGAAGGGGGAGGGGGAGGGAGATGAGGAAGAGAGGGATCTGACCCTCCTCCATAGGAAAACCTCAGCTTCCCCTTTGCACCGATGTTGGAAAAAACTTCTGCATCTCCCTCCCCGTTATGCACGAGGGCTGGGAAAGCCGGCGCACCCAGCGTCAGTGGCGTTCTCCTCATGTTCGGTTTGCCATCGTGATGAACACGCAATCAGGACATGTCCGACCTCCCGCAGGTGTGTGTGGAAGGTGGGAACGGGATGACGGAAGGAGTGTGCAGCGCGCATCCCACAGCTTTGCCGCCACCCGCCTGGGTGAAACCAAACGCGTCTTCTTCCCACGCCTTGTCCTCAGCTCCGAAATGAGCTGTTTCTTTTTGCCGCGCGCGCACGTGTGTGTGTGTGTGTGTGTGCGTGTGCACGGTGTTCATTCTACGGGTTTTTGGTGACGTTGGTAGCTGTGTACTATGCTCCGAACACAGAGTGTTACAATCATACTTTTGGTTTGAGAAATAAAAATGATTGCTTGCAGAACACAGTCTTCAGTGCTTGGGTATTGGTAGAATAAGAGGAAGAGGAATGGAGGGAGGGACGTCGGGGGAGAGAGAAAGGAGACAAGGATAGTGAAAGAAGAGAAGTCCCGTCACTTGGTTTCATTTATTTTCTTTCAGATATCTTTGGTTTTATTTTATATATGAGTTGCTTGTTCTTTGAAATTTGTTCTCCAGGATTTCTTTTTCAAATGTCAAAGAAGCAGAGTTATAGGGCCTGCCCCTCCGACTTGAGGCTGTCACTGTCCGTGTTCTAGGGGTGAGGGGCTGTTTTCTCTCTGCAGGGAGGGTGGGCGGTGTCTACAGCTCTTACTGAGCCTGCCAAGCCAGGGCGTGGTCTCCCAAGCAGTTACCAACGGCTGAGGAGATCACCAGGTCTCAGCATGTTGGTGGTGGCCCTGGTGAATCCCGCCCTGGGTGCTGGAGAGGAGGCAGAGGCCTCACAAGACCGAGTGGACCTGCCCAGGGCTCACACGACACCAGGGCCCTCCCGTGGGGGTCTCCTTCCTGCAGCCCACAGCCTTCTGCTGCTGCCCCTGCCTGGCCTTTAGCGTCTCTACAAAGGGGCACGACAATCCTCTGGAATTTCCACAGTTCCACTGTTTATTCAGGTTTTCCTTTCCTGGGATACTGGGTCTGCACCTCTCTCTACCTGAATTCTACATGGTATCTCCTTTATTATTTTGCACACAGTTGAGGGGTCAGAGAAGCCTTTTCTGATGTGTGCAGATCCACAGTAGCGTTTCCCTTAGTTGCCTTCTTCAAGAAGCTGTAGTCATGGCACCTCCAAAATACAGAACCGTGCCCATGAGCACTGGGCTCCTCGGTGGATGCTGGGTGATGCTGTGTTTCATCTGACGGACCCACAGAGTCGTGTCTTCAGCGTGTATTTATGGAGCTTTTCCTCCCAGGCAAACATTGCCAGGCTTTCTGAACAGGCGCTGAGAACCCCGAGACCCAGCGAGAGGTCTAGCACAGGACTGGAGCAGCCACGAGGCAATACAGCCAGCTCAGCTTTAAGGTCCCGTACACCGCGAAGACTCCAAAGCACCTGGGATGTCGAAAACATTGCTCCTGGGATTTTAAAAAGCAGAGAAAGCAGAAAAAGATGCCTTCATGGTGGGCTCTTCAAATTCTACTAGCAGAGGCACAAGTTAAGACTTTCCCAAGTGGATCCTGCTGGTTAGATTTTATTAAATTAACCACAATTTATATGTTTTATAATATATTCTCATGTGTCTGTTTAGGTATAACATGTTACAGTTTCCAAATACAGAAAAAAAAATCTTATCTAATTTATCTGATGCCTAGGGAAGTGGTCTTAGAACAAAAGTTCCATACACACTTATGGAATGGAGAAAGGCCCCTTGTCCGGCGGTGACCAGCAACAGCTGCAAGGGCTGCTGGGAAATGTAGTCCCTGCCAGGGCAGCCAGGTGGCCAGTGCAAGGCAGGTGGTGTGGGGAGAGGGGCAGTTCTCTCACTACATGGAGAAGGGAAGGTGGGGGACTGGGGAGAAGGTCCTTGTGACACAAGCATGGGAAATCTCTATTCTGAAAAAAAAAAAAAAATTCACATATGTCATAGGTTTTTGCCCCCTGATCTATAAGAAGAAGGTTCTCGAACACAAATCACCTGTAGTGCTTCTGAAAGCAAAGAGTTCAGGGCCCAAGAATGTGTGTTTCTAAGAAGTTCTCAGGTGCTGATGGCCGGTCCCCACACCGCATCACGCTGCCTCGTATCCGCTTCTGAGACCCTCACCACTGCACACTTCTCTTATTGTATTGATTAATAATTTAGGAATGTAGAATGTCTTAGGCCTACTGTCATACTTTCCACATGGGACATTCAAAATGTAAATAACTCTGTTCATAACTAAAATATATTCCTAGAGGCATTCTCATAGCTAGATTCAGTCTTCTAAACTTTCTCAACTGTAAAATGGGAATGAAGCTTACAGGGTTATTCCTGTAATTATCTAACTTAGGTTTATAGAAACATGAGGGATAAAGCAAATCATTGTAAAATAAATCCTGTTATCTCCATAGAAACATTACTTTAGGATTGCTTTCTTGAACATGGACTCAAAAAAAAACTGTGCAATCAAAAGCATGTTATGAAAACAACGTCCAAAGAATCCTAAGTCTAAAAGTAACACAAGCGTGATCTGTGTCCTATAATATGGGTATACCCTGCAGCTCTACACAATGCAAATGTTTTGCTAATAAGCCTAAACAAAATGAAGTGCGGAGAGCATATGATGAATTCCACGCCATCATAAACTTGACCTTGCATTATGGCACCTGACATGCTTGTCAGCCTAACCCTCAACAGGCACGATGTTTGCTCCCTACATTTTTGCAGGTTTGGGAGTGGGAGTAAGATGATTTGGGTAACCAAGTGCCAACTATCTAGGAAGACTGGCATTGAGGTCTTCTCTATCTCACGATGCATTTATTTCTACAAGGGATTTCACAATAATCCCATTGCTTGTAAAATTGCACTCACAATTATTTCAAAAACAGCCAGTTTCACATTTTAATATTTGAATACTTGTCTGGCGTTTGGGGCATGGCTGTCTCGTGAATGTCCTTCCTCTTCACTTTTTTCCCTCTTTCCTCACCTTCCACACCCCAGGACACTTTGTGTGGTCTTAAAGCAGCAGCAGTTGCATTTCCCCTGTGCTTCAGTTGTGTGTGTTGGATCAAGAGCTTTGTTGACAGGCAATTGTAGGATGTAACTTCTGGGCAGCTGGTGTTTTTAGCCTTTTTTCTTCCCTTGACCTTGTCAGTTTAGGAGTGGATGCATCTAGATGTGGGAAGCCATCTAGAGGTCTCTGAACATGTGTGATAGTAAGTAGGTAGCGATGTTTCTGCAGCTGCTCACCACCCACCCAGGGAACCCTGGACCTGGTGGAGGTAAGAGGAAGACAGAAAGCAAAGCAACGCCTGCAGCATACCCCAACCCTAACCCTAGCCCTGCCCAGCCCTGCAGCCCACATGGGCTTCATTCTCACACCAGTGCAGAAAGGCAAGTTTTATTACCTCTACTTTATGGGAAACTGAGGCTCAGAAAAGTGGAGTCTTGTTCGGGGTCACCCAGATGGAACCTGGATTGAGACCTAGGTCTCACCTGCCTGATTTTCACCGTAGAAAGTCAGAACTACCTAGAGAATGAAATCAGTAAAATACCTAGGAACAAGGTGTTTGTTCCCCAGCATTTCAGCTGGGAGCTATTTCCCTGCACAGATAGGCTAGTGAGTTTTATCTATGCTGAATTATCCTGTGGTTCCACCAAGGTGACATGTAGTCTAAGCTGCTTTAGGTGTACATTATTAAAAACGAGAGCCTAACAGTCAACAACAGTGGACTGCTTCCTAGTAAATCTGGGTGACTAACTTTGCCTGTGCCCAATGTTAACCCTCGAGGTAACACTAAGTGTTGATAATCACACAGACATTATCAAAGTGTCCAGTCATCCCAGTGGCTGGAAATCGGATCTAGAACTGAATACCAACTGAGACCGCGGAAGTCTCAGCGGTCCTGATGGAATCTGAAAGTCTGTCCCTCCCACAGCTCTAGCTCAGTTCTTCCTCCCTCTCTTTCCTTTTCTATTAGTTTACAAAAGGCTTCTTTAATTACCCAAGAGATGCTTCAGAGTCAGCTGACTTTCCTTGCAGCATTTCACATGTTTACCCAATTTTTCTCTGGCTCTCTCAATTTGATTAATTGCAAAAAATGAAATAAAAAAGATTTCCTCCAAGCATGCAGCTGCTTTTGTGTGCAGATGGATCTTTTCAGCACATTACAGAAACCAGCTGCCAGGCTGAGCTCTTAGCCCCGTGACAGTGAGAGCTTCATCCTTCTCGAGCTCTTCTCTAAAAGGCAGACTGGGGCAGAGTGTCAGAAGCTAATAAGGCAGACTGCCAGTCACTCGTGATTATCAGCCAGATGCTCTGTCGTTCCCACCATAGTTCCTTGAGACACGTCTCACTTACCGGTGCTCAGGGGCCATTTCCACTAACGGCTCTGATGGGGGCTCCCACACATCAAGTTGTCGTTTTGTTCCTCTTGTCTTTCTTTTCCTGCTAGTATATAAATTTTGCATTTAAGGCTAGAATTAACCAACCCTCAGTGATTCATATAAATATTCTTTATATTAATCTGAGAGGCCAGTCAAATGCAAGTAAGTAGGCTTGTCTAACTAGTCAAATCCAACAAGATGTATTCAAAAGTCTGATCTGGACTTGAGTTATTTTCACCAATTCTGTGTCCAGTATTCTTGAGTTTTCTAAATCATGATTAAGATCAATCATCCCAAGCGTAACCTAGAGTTGTGCTATGAAGCATGACAACATTTGATCAGAACAAACTGATTCGGAAGAAACATGGCCCCTCTCCAAGGAGCAGTTCAGCACCTTGTGGACAGATTTCAGCTGCGTTCAAGAGCCCCTTGCCCAAAAATAGCTCTCTTTGTCTACCAGCAAGTCCCAAAATATTTACATGGCCCACACTATTCTGATTTGGGACAAGTCCTTGGAGCTTTGTTTCCTGGAAGGAGTGAGTGTTGCATTTGTGTTTGCCTAGTCCCAGCATAAGGAGGTGGGAGGAGGAGGGTGAGAAACGGATAGAGCCAGGGAACAGGAAGGGGACTGGGCAGGCGAGGGCTCACAGGAGGCAGAGATGAGATGATGCCTGGGCCAGGAACAGGCACTTGGAGAACACAGCCGGTGATAGGAGGTTCATTTATGTCTGGATGGGCAAAATGCCCCCAAAGGTCCAAGTTGTCAACCTTAACTAAAGGAAGTTACCTGTTTTTGCCTGTGTTTAGCTTTGAATAGACCAGCTCTTATTTCTTAAACAGAAAGATGGATTGACAGATATTTGACATGTTTTTATTCTATAATGTGTGTCCATCCTGCAAGCTCTTAATATTTAGTTAAAACAACACCACATGGAATTAGAGAGGCAGAATTAGGGAATGACAGCCCCTGTGTACCCAGGGTTCAAACGACACCTCACAAGGAACACACCCCTTCTTTCTTAGACCCTAAAAGGACACAGTGAATTTGGCCTTTCCCTTGGTTAACCCATTCTTATCCAGTAAGGCACCACATGTGCAACAAACCCTCATTTCCCAATGAGAAGAATGCCCCTTCAAGGTTTTTTTGGTTGTCCAATTTAAATAAATTGGGAAGGTAGAATCACACTGGACACCGAAATCATCCGCAAAGGTAGCCTTGCGTTTTTAAAATCATACATATCAAACTATTATTGCTTTTTTCACTCTCATGCCATGAAGCATGGGGAAGGCACCTGATTCTTGCAGGTGGGTTGTGTTTATATCATCACTAGAACCGCGTCTTTGATTTCGCAGAGCCTCATCTGTGGGCACTTTGACCTAAGTTGCTTGAAGTACACGTGTTTTAAATCTCCCTGCACGAGCCCCTCACCGGAAGTCTTATCGTGGGCCCCAGTTTCATCACACACCCTGAAGGTGGGTGGGGTTTCCAGTCTGTGGTCGGCTGCTAGTCGTCTCCCACACACGTGAGGGAGGTGGACTCCGGGAGTGGCGACTGTGCTGTAGGCGTTTGCTTCTCTTCTCAGCAATCCTTCCAGTGGCTGTGGGGTGATGGGGGTGCCCGCCTGCAGAAAAGTGTCCTCAGCCAGTCTTCCTGAGCCACCAAAAAGGGACCCCGGTAACATGGGAGATGGAAAAGCTCAGCTGTCAGGCAATTCTCTTTTCTAAAGAGAGACTTTTGAGGAACACAATTTGCATTGTGTTCGGGTGTATCTACTATTTTGGAGAGTCCTCTCTCCCCGTGTTCAGAAGACAGTTCATCTTGTTCCCTCTCAAGGAAAGCTGTTCCTGGGTTCTACAGGAGAATGGGTACTCACACCTTTTTGCAAAAGAATACATCCATCATGGAAAACATGTTGTCATTGTCCTTAAAGACTCTGGTCACCTGCAGCGTGGTCTGGGCTGATGGTTCCAGTGGCCCTCAGCTGAAGAGCCCCAAGGCCAGGGCAGGTTCCGCAGGAAGGCTGGAAGGAGCAATTTGCTTGGAATGGGTGTGGCTCAATTCTTCCGTTCTTTGCATATCCTTAGGGCTGACACTTTCTCTTTCTCTTTTAGCCTCTGAAGAGCCAATCCATTCAGGATGGGAAACCACGCAGGCAAACGAGAATTAAATGCCGAGAAGGCCAGTACGGTAAGACGTGAGCTGATCCGAAACATGTGCATAGAAAAGGGTTTGTTGTGTTTTCTTTTTCCAGAATAGTGAAACTAACAGAGGAGAATCTGAAAAAAAGAGAAACCTGGGTGAACTTTCACGGACAACCTCAGAGGACAACGAAGTGTTCGGTAGGTGACGCAGATATCGGCAACATGGCGCCGGCCCGTATTCATATCTCATTGTTGTTTGCAGGAGAGGCAGATGCGAACCAGAACAATGGGACCTCCTCTCAGGACACAGCGGTGACTGACTCCAAGCGCACAGCGGACCCGAAGAATGCCTGGCAGGATGCCCACCCAGCTGACCCAGGGAGCCGCCCCCACTTGATCCGCCTCTTTTCCCGAGATGCCCCGGGGAGGGAGGACAACACCTTCAAAGACAGGCCCTCTGAGTCCGACGAGCTCCAGACCATCCAAGAAGACAGTGCAGCCACCTCCGAGAGCCTGGATGTGATGGCGTCACAGAAGAGACCCTCCCAGAGGCACGGATCCAAGTACCTGGCCACAGCAAGTACCATGGACCATGCCAGGCATGGCTTCCTCCCAAGGCACAGAGACACGGGCATCCTTGACTCCATCGGGCGCTTCTTTGGCGGTGACAGGGGTGCGCCCAAGCGGGGCTCTGGCAAGGTGAGCTCTGAGGAGTAGAGGAGTTTTAGTTTTGTCCTGAGGTCACCGCGCCTCTGTGTTTCAGGACTCACACCACCCGGCAAGAACTGCTCACTACGGCTCCCTGCCCCAGAAGTCACACGGCCGGACCCAAGATGAAAACCCCGTAGTCCACTTCTTCAAGAACATTGTAAGTGACGATCGATGGGAAGAGGTAGCAACAGTGCAGCCCACGGTTCTCTGTGTCTTTCCAGGTGACGCCTCGCACACCACCCCCGTCGCAGGGAAAGGTAAGACCTTGGAATGTTTTGATTGATCATCACATGTCATTATTTCTCTGTCTTCCTCATGCAGGGGAGAGGACTGTCCCTGAGCAGATTTAGCTGGGTAGGTGACGAACGCACTTCCATCGGCTTCCTCTTCCGTCCCAGTCCTCACAGCCCCGCAACTTTTGTGTTCTGCTCTGTTTCGGTTGCTTCCTGGCCTCCTTTTCTCTCCTCTCGAGACCTCTCTGCCCACAGCTGGGATCGGGCCGCCTTGTCTTCCACTGGGGAAATGAAACGTGGTCTTCCCTTCCGGAAGGTCTGGTCTCTTGCTTCTGTGCCGGGGACCCAGCCCTGCAAGGCCAGATCCTCTTCTCCCAGAGGGTTCCCAGGCGACGTGACTGGTCTCCCTCCCAGGGAGGGAGCAACACCACGTCCGAGAAAATGTTTAACTTCCTCCAACACAACCAGTGCGAGAAGCCCCAGGAACCCGCATGTGGAAGTGGGACTGGCTGGCCCGTCTCAGTGACCCCAGATGCTGACACTGGGAAAATGATTCTGCTGATGAACAGAAAAAGAGGCTAAATAGAGTTGCTCGATTTATAATAACCTCATTAATCCAAAGATTTTTGTTTTGTATGTGTTTAAATAATAATTAAAACATAGATATCAAGCCATCCAGAAAATCTTCCTTAGGAATTTTAGGCTGGTTAATACTGAAAGCAAACTTTCAAGGAAGGTTTAAAATGGCCAATTTGAACTTTCTAGTGAAAAAATTTGGTGTCTGAGCCAAATTAAAATGCCAATCATTATATTCTAACCAAACTTACAGACTTTAGTTACTAGCAAATACCAGATATGATTCTTACTGTATAAAAGTTATAATTTTAGAATAAAATGGAGGAATAACCACCAACGTATTGTAGATAGGTTGTGTCTGTCTCCGAA